GGGGAGAGGCGCATGCTAAGTATTGTTGAAACTAGGGATGTAGAGAATTAAAAGTTTGAATATAATTATTTTGTAGTTATAAGTAGCAGTGAAATTAAATCTCCTGCAATAGACTATAGAAGTATATTTAGCCAAATGAAACTTCAGTGTTATTGAAATGAAATAATACATCTGTCCTGTTACAAGATTATTTTTATTTCTCTTGTGGTTTCCTAGCTTCTGATAATCAATAATTGTAGATGAGTAGGTGGTAAGTTTTAAGTTTGTACTTTGAGCTTAGTCGGAAGCATGCTTGACTGCCAACCCGGGGCACAAAGGATGAAGGCTTTTAGAACTGGACAAACTTCTAACAAAAGGTATTTGCAACTCTTTTGTAGTGTGTCATGTTGATTTGTGACATTGTTTTTGAAAATATGTGTTAACTTAGTTTTCTTGTAGCCCTCTTTTTATTGGAACTGTGGTATCTATTGTTGAAACTGCTTGACTGAGAACATTTTTATACCATAAAAGTAAATAGTAAACATAGCCCAGGAGCGGCTTCTGGTTTGTCCATCGTATGTAGCCATTGCCTCCTTGTACTCTCATTGAGAAGATACTGATTTGCAGATTCAGTTGTCCTTCTCTAACAGACTATTTATGTAATATTGCAGTTGTGATTGTGATAGGTAAGTGGACCAGTCGGTTAAAATAAATACTCAGGTTTCACAAAAGGAAAATAATATGATTTGTGTTGATCTAAATGAGTATAGGAGTTAACTCCTATAGTTTTTCATCACTTAAACTCAGGGGAAAGTTCTTTATTTCCTCTGTTTACTTAAGAATGCTGCTTTTGTGTTTCATGCAAGACTGAGCTTGACTCAGTTTGAAACCTAGGCTCATCTGTTGAGGCCTGAACCCTGCTGTCCTTGAAGTATGCATATAATTTGCTTCCTTCCTAAGGAAAAATAAGCTCTTGAAAGATAAAGTCAATCACATTAGGAACCCATTTTTAGGGTTTAGCCACTTTTTTTTTTTTTTTTTTTTAACTCATGGGCATCTCTTCTGTTAAGAGACATTCCCCACTCTCCAAGTTTCCCTCAAGCCTGAAGCAGCAGAGTGAGTAGTGTTGGAGCATGTTTTCATTGCATGCTTGGGTCATGTTGAGTGCCCTCCAGTGGATATAGTATAATGCTTGTGATTTTTTTTTTTTTAATTCCAAACAAGTTTATGTGGGATATATTTAGGAATAGTTCTGATGAGGGAGAATCAACTAAGAAACCTTTGATTTCTAAAATAATTAATATCATTACTGCTAATTAAAATACAGGCTTGAGAAAATGTCTTCTCAGCCAATATTTGCAGTAGAAAAGTCGGGAGGTTTTTTAAGGTCACTTTGAGTAGGCAGTTCTGCTTAAATATATCATAATGATAAACCAGAATCTCAGTATAGTACTTTAGGAGGTAAAAGATCATAATATTCAGTTATATTGATGAATTACAGCAACTGAAATTCTCAGAAAAAAATTAATGAAAATGTGAATTGTCAATTTGTCTAAAATCATTCACAGAGTAAAACATAAGTGCTCAACTTGATTATATTAGGAAATAGATAGAAATAAAGGTAATTGAGCCAGTGTATGTGACCTAAAATATAATGCCCTTAGTGACCATAGGGTTGGTCTCATTTGTACATAGTGGTGGGCCATGATGAACTGTGTTTTGCCCTTTGAATTTTTCCTTAAAAAGCTTTCTCTAGGCTCCTATGTTCATGGTTTTTCTGTTAGTAATATTATTTTCTGAAAATCCATGTTTCAAATCAGAATCTAATTAGCAACAGGAATGAAGCTTATTCTAAATTAGTTTTTGGAAGTTAAACGGTCAGCATATGGAAATTTTTCAGGGTTTAGATTTTTAAAAATTTGTTTTTCAGAATATGTTGCTGGAATGAAAACGTTAGCGTAGGGACGGAAAATGACACTTACCAGTGATTGCTTTACTTTGCCTGTGGAATTCAGTGTAATTTTGTGGAAACATTGGTATATGATTTTTTACTACTTAAGAAATGTATTGCTATAGTTAGGGTTTTTTTTTTTTTAAAGGCAAGAATGCCTCAAGTGCTTTATGTGAATGATTATTTCAGGATGGATTAAATATTCCTCCATCAAGGACCATACTTGTAAATCAGTGATTTCCAAGTTGGTGCTTAGTATTTACAGCATTTACTGTCTATAAGCTTCTGTTCTGATTTTTCAAGAGTTTTCTGAGAAATGAGAGTAGGCTTAAAAGTTCTTTGAAAAATTATGTACATACAACTTACTGAAAAAAATTGCTACCGGGGACTTAATTTGTCTCTTGAAATGGGCTACTTGCCTTCATTAATGTAGCATACTACAATTTGATGTTCAAGATATGTTACTAAGAATAAGATCGCTTTCAGAAGCCTTATATAGGATTGGTCTTACTACATTGTAGTGGGAATGGCTACTCAAATGTCTCCAGGGCCAGTTAGGTATTGGGTAAATGGGACCATGCAGACTATTAAAAATTGAAGTGCACATGAAGCAGCCAGTCATAAGCAGCTCCAGCCACTGTGTGGGAATATAGTTTATGTTGCCAGATCATCTGATTTCTTTCCCCTAAGTGGGAAATCCAGATCAATGTACATCTCTTGATTTGCAAGTGTTGGTGAACAAAATTCATATTTTAAGATGCTGTATTCAGCACAAATTAAATACACTTATTTGCTGAATACTGCCAGTTTGTCCCTCTGCAGTAGTACCATTTGAAGTACAGTGTTTTCATAATGATTCTGTGAAATGACTGGTTCTGTGAATGTACATAATTTAGCAGATAACATTGTTAAATTATTAGGTTTGTATTTATTTAGGCACTTGGGAAATGCCTTGTGTCAATTGATTATAGATTAGGAGCTTAAAAGCAAGATTTATATTATCAACTTATTTGTGAAGACTGGGAAACCCACATTTTTAAAGTTAGGAATTAAGATGGCCAGGTTCAAGGAAAAGGGGGAGAAGTAACTTTCTTATTACTCAACCATCTTAAATAGAGTTCTTTAAGTGTATTTTTAAGAGGTCTCAAAACTTAATCTGAAGGGACGTCAAATGCTGGACAAATTCTGTGTATACAACTCAAGTCAGCCCCCAATTTTACTGGTCTTTAAATCATGTCCTTTTTACCAGAAGTTTGCATTTCTAAGCTAAACTATTACTGTTAGACTAGATCCAAAACTTAAAAACAGTTTAGGTAATTAAAAATTAATTGAATATAAACGTTTTACTTAAATTAATGGCAAATGGCTTTTTGGCCAATTTAAGTTTATGTAGGCAGTTAAATCGATTTTGGTTAAATCTTTTGCTGCTAACAAGGTATTTCCAGATTTTGAAAAGTGGGGTGGCCTGGTGCCTGTAGTACCAGCACTTTGGGAGGCTGGGGAGGGTGGATCACCTGAGGTCAGGAGTTCGAGACTAGCCTGGCCGACGTGGTGAATACAAAAATTAGCCAGGCATGGTGGCAGGTGCCTGTGATCCCAGCTGCTTGGAAGTCTGAAGCATGAGAATTGCTTGAACCTGGGAAGCGGAGGTTGCAGTGAGCTGAGATCACGCCACTGCACTCCAGCTGGGGCAACAGAGCGAGACTCCATCTCAAGAAAGAAAAGTGGGGTGTTTAGTCTTCAAACTCCGTGTTTAAGTGACTGGAGTGAAAATGTAAATCATAGGCCGGTGTTGGTTTAAAAAGCATCATCTGAAAATAATGCTGTAGTCTGCAATTATTTTTATTACGATACGATGGTGTAAAATACAAGCAGATCAGTGAACCATTCATGAAACATTAATCCTAAAGGCGTCTCACCCCAAGTCTATCCCACAATCTCCATGAGACTTCGTGGAACCACTGTAAAGTTTCTTGTGTAATATCCCAGAAGTTTCCTACCTCTGGTATCTTTTGAACTTGTTGAAAAGGCTTTTCCACCCCCTCTTTATGATGGTTTGAAGAGTGTGAACATCTGAATGATGCTGGGGTGAAACTGCTTCATAACACTTCCATTTTCTCCCCTATTTATTTCCATATTTTTATTTTTTCACTAATATCCCCACGGTTTTACTTCTGTTTTAGTAATTCACATGTTGCTGGACTAATTCTTTTTAACTGACTTGTAACAGATATGTTAAACCGTTTAAAACTTGGGGGGTATTTTTAACCTACTTTAAGTTAGTTCAAGTTAATCAGTCTACATGGCATATAAACCTTATGATTAATAAATCTTAAATGCTGGTAGCTGAGTTGGAAGCCAAAGACGTACAAAAAAGCTGAAGTGTTAGGTTTAGTGTGATAAGCTTCTCTTACTAACAGGGTTTTGTAATAGCAGAAATAGATATATGCATATATATGTGCATATATATAGCATACCTTATTGGATGTCCATATAAAAATGTGTAAGAAGTTAAATTTACTGCAAAATTTCTTGGGAGTGCAATTTGAAGATGATCTTAAGTGGTGATAGTAGTTTGCTACACTGGGGGATAGTTGTTGCAAACTGCTCCTAATTTTCCTTTACTGTGAAGTAAACTGAACAGCTGTAATAGGGATTAGGAACTGTACTCCCTCTCTCTCTTTTTTAAGTATAATTAAGTGGTTTTGGGGTAAGGGTGTAGGGAGTGAGTGTCTTTGAAGTTTTGCATATACTAGATGAATGCCACATGTATAAGGGAGGAACAAGGGATTCTTGGAAATATTTTTCAATCCAAGTAACTTTGGAGGCTTCCAAGTGGAGTTCATTCCCCTGTGTAGGAAAGTGCTGGGGTAGACCCTTAAATTCCTTTCTGAGCCATTGAAAGAATGTCCTCAAACTTCGCTTATACTTTATAGTTCATTTAGATACAAAAGTTACAAACTGAATGCTATTTAGGAAACGTAATACACTGACATACCGCTCTTTAAATAGATTATAAATTTAGTATATCAATTTTCTGGCATTTTGCTGAATTTTATTGTTTAGTTTTCAAGCCCAACTATCTTGTTACTTTGTATATCGTAGTTGTCCCCCGTTGATCACTGTTTCCTGCTTAATTGTGCTGTCGTTTTTCCTGGGTCCTGATTCAGAGTGTCAGCATTCTGTTCCCCATAGAATAAGAAGAGGCTAGAAAGTTTACAGATGAGATATCTAGGAATGCCAGAAGATCAGGGGTCACCGTTGAGGCAGAGTAATTAATTATGGTTAAAATGGTGTTGCTGATAAGTGGGTGCTGGGAAATAATTAAAATTTGATTTTTTAGAAGAATACTTCTCATGCTTGAAGAGCGCCCTCATTATATGCTAAAGGGCCTCAGGTTTTTCCTTATTGCCATTATGCTGCAGATTCTATTACATTTGTCTGAAAAGATCTAAGACAGAAGGGCTGTTTAATACCTTCCCTTTTCTCCTGAACTTCCCCTCTCCTCTCCCCCATCAGGAGCTAAGTAGGAACCCCTTCACCTTGTTACCATCAGATTTCATCAATGGTCTGTCTTTACAATGAAGGAAGTAGTACTGCATTCTGGGCAGAGGCCAGTCCTGAGGCATGCCTTTTCAAGGACATTGTTACTTTAGTTACACTGGCTCTTCTGTTTTAACTCTTATCCCCCAGACTCTAATCCTGTTGCTTTTTTTGGTCCCCATCTCCCACCTTTCATCATCTGAAATCCATTCATTGTAACTTCTGGAACTCAGTCGTTAGAAAATCCTTTATATTCTCAATCTTGTGAATGTTCCTTTCTTTCTTATTCCAGCTGTAACCTAGCCTTCTCCCCAAGAATGCTACTTCCCTTGCAGCTCTCTCAAGTGGTGAATTTTTCCCTTCTTGCACACCTTATAACACTGAACTAGGAGGTGTGTGGACTAAATGTCTGCTTTTGTTCCTTATTGTCACTTCTTGACCTTTATTTTCCAAAACTTCAAGCTTTGACTTTCATGTGATCAAATTATACCACCCACTGCCTGTCTTTATTTCAAGCACCTGCAAACCTTCCTGGGTCATTCACATCCTTCTTTGTTCACTTCATTAGCTCTTGGCTCATTGTCACTGTCTCTTATTTCTGTCATAATTCTTGGTGACATCAGTATCTATGTAGAGCAATACTAGTGAAGATGTGGTCTGGTAACTGTTACCTGTATGAATTAAGATAAGGAGTTATGCCAGAATATAAGTCACCTGTGTCACTAAGTTTACTGTTTAGCTTACTTTTTTTGTAGCAAGATTTTGATGAAGGACGCAATATGTTGATTTACAGTCTGGTACAAATTTTGATGTAGAAGATGCTTCCAATATCCTGGTCTCTTAGTTCCTTGATTTCTTCTCCAGTGATCTTATTTTCTACCCTAACTCAACTACATATTCCCATTGTCATATCCTAGAATATTTTGTCTTTTATCTGTAACTCTGCTCTCTTCCCCCAATCTCATTTCAAGCATCCCACTTTCTAATTCCTCTAGTAAATACGTCAGTTCCAACAGCCCATCAATCCCATTGGGACCTACAGTTTATCTATCCAAGCTTTTCCCTGTTCCTCACCCTCACTTCTATACAGCTGAAGTTTCATACTGAATTATAATCACTTTCTCGTATACACGTTTAACAATCTTGTCCCTCCCTGGCTTCATGCCCAGTGATCTCTTGTATCTATGACCATGTCCTTTATCTTCTCCTCTGTCACTGGATGAACTGTAGCCTTCCAAGATAAGGCCACTCAGTTCATTTGTACAGCAGATTCCATCCCCTCTTGCTCTCAAGAATATTACTGTGGTATCTCTCTTTTCTTGTCTCTACTGGCTCTTTCCATGAGCAAACATGGTATTATCCCATTACAAAAAAAATTTTTTCTCCGTCTCTCCTTCCACTCACCACCTCAGTCTCTGCTTCTCTTTCCCGCAAAATAACCTTGAAAAATTGCTTTATGTACTCCCGTTTTCTTTTGAACCCCTGCCAGTGACCACCACGTTATAAATTTGTAGTTGTCATCTCACTTAATCTGTTAGTAGTATTTGGCACCATTGCTACAGTTGCTTGAAATGCCTTTTCATTGGTTTCCAGGCCACCATGTCTGTTAGCAGCTTTTCCTCTTACTTCACTAGCATTTCCTTCTTTGTTTTTTCTGTTATCTTTCTGACCTCTGTTGGAGTGGCTGAAGGTTTAGTCCTTGAATCTTTTTTTGTTGTGCATATTTACTCCAGTATCATAGCTTTATACAGATGGTATTTACATCTGTTTGCTAACGATTTCCAAATTGGTATCCTTAAACTGGTATCCAGCTATTTTTTGGTCAGCATTTTGGATGTCTAAGAAGCTTCTCAAACTAAACTGACCTCCCGGTTTTCCCCAAAGCTGCATCTTAGTCTTTTCCGAAATGCAATTCTGTCTTTCCAGTTACCTAGCTTAAAAGCTTGCAGTTCTTGACTCATCTTTCTCTCATACCACGTATCTGAATTCTCTCTGCAAAAAATTGTCTGTTCTCCCTTCAGAATAAAGTCACGTGTCATTTTATGATGGGGATACATTCAGAAATGCGTCATTAGGAGATAATCATGGTTGTGTGAACATCAGAGTATACATAGACAAACCTAGATGGTATAGCCTACTACACATCTAGGCTATATGGTGTGGCCAATTACTATGATGAATACTGTAGGTAATTGTAACATAAAGGTAGGTATTTTTATCTAAACGTATTGAAACATAGAAAAAGTACAGTAAAAAATATGGTATCAAAAATAAAAAATGGTACAACTGTATAAGGCAGTTGTGATGAATGGAGCTTGCAGGATATGTTGCTCTGGGTGAGTCAGCGAGTGACGATTGAGGGAACGTGAAAGATGTGGGACATCACTGTACACTACTGTAGACTTTATAAACACTGTACACTTGGGCTACACTACATTTTTGTAAGGTTTTAAAAGACTTTTTTCTATAATAAACCTTAAATTACTGTCACTTTTTTACTTTATGAATTCTTAATTTTTTAAACGTTTTCACTCTTGTAATAACACGTAGCTTAAAACATACATTGTACAGCTGTACAAAAATTTTCTTTATATCTTTATAAGCTTTTTTATATTTTTAAAATTACTTTTTACCTTTTAGCTTTTTTGTTGAAAAACTAAGACATGGGCCAGGCGCGGTGGCTCACGCCTGTAATCCCAGCACTTTGGGAGGCTGAGGCAGGCGGATCACGAGGTCAGGAGATAAGAGACCATCCTGGCTAACATGGTGAAACCCCGTCTCTACTAAAAATACAAAAAATTAGCCGGGCGTGGTGGCGGGCACCTGTAGTCCGAGCTACTTGGGAGGCTGAGGCAGGAGAATGGCGTGAACCCAGGAGGCGGAGTTTGCAGTGAGCCGAGATAGCGCCACTGCACTCCAGTCTGGGCGACAGAGCGGAAACTCCGTCTCAAAAAAAAACAAACAAAAAACTAAGACATGAACACATTAGCCTAGGCCTACAGAGGGTCAGGATCATCAGTATCACTGTATTTCCATCTCCACATCTTGTCCTTCTGGAATGTCTTCAGAGGCAGTAAACATAAATGGAGCTGCCACCTCCTGTGATAACAGTGCCTTCTGGAATACCTCTTGAAGGACCTACCTGTGGCTGTTTTATAGTTAACTTTTTTTTTTTAAGAAGTAACAGAAGGAGTACACTCTAATGATAAAAAGTATAGTAAGTACATAAACCTGTAACAATCATTATCATTATCAAGTGTCATGTACTGGACATAACTGTATATGCTATACTTTTTTTTTTTGAGATGGCATCTCACTCTGTCACCCAGGCTGGAGTGCAGTGGTGCGAGGATAGCTCACTGTAACCTCAGACTCCTGGGCTCAAGTGATCCTCCTACCTCAGCCTCCCAAGTAGCTGGGACTACACCAGGCACCCCACCATGCCTGGCTAATTAAAAAAAATTTTTTGTAGAGACAGGGTCTCACTCTGTTGCCAGGGCTGGCCTTGAATTCCTGGCATCAAGTAATCCTCCCACTTTGGCCTCACAAAGTGCGAGGATTACAGGTAAGAGCCACCATGTCTGGCCCACTGTACTTTTATACAACTGAAGCACAGTAAACCTACTGTGGTTTCGTTTACACCAGCATCACCACAAACACCATGAGTAGAACATTGTGCTGCGACGTTAACGATGGCTACAACATCACTAGGTGATAGGAATTTTTCAGCTCCATTATAATCTTATGAGACCACTGTTGTATGTGCAGTTCATCATCCACTGAAATGTCCTTATGTGATGCATGTCTTCATATCCAAAAATATTAATCATTTCTCACTGAAGCCATGCCATGCCATGCCATCTTTTGCCTGTATTATTATTTTTCAGCTTTTATTTTAGATTCAGGGTGTACATGTGCAGGTTTGTTAGAAAGAGTATATCGTATGATGCTGAAGTTTGGGATACAGTTGAACCAGTCACCCAGGTAGTGAGCATAGTACTCAATAGATAACGTTCTAACATTACTCCTCCTTCCCTCCCTGTTCTTGTCTCTGTCTATTGTATCTTTATGTCCATGTGTACCAAATGTTTAGCTCATTCTTGTGAGAACATGTGGCATTTGATTTTGTTTCTGTGTTAATTTGCTTACAATAAATAGTCTCCAGCTGCATCCACATTGCTACAAAGGACATGATTTTGTTCTTTTTTATAGGCTGCATCATATTCCATGGTGTATAGGTACCACATTTTCTTGATCCAGTCTACCGTTCATGGGCATTTGGGTTGATTGTATCTTTGCTATTATGGATGGCTTTTGCCTATATTATTGGAAAGGCCTTCTAACTGGTGTCCCTGCTTACACCGTTTTCCCCCTTAAATGTGTTTTCAACATGGTAGCCAGAGTAACCCTTTTTATAACAATAAATCGTGTAACTTTTTTGTTCAGAAACTTACAGGGCTTACCATTTCATTCAGTAAAAGCTCAAGCTCCTGTATAGTCAGACCATATCCTTCATCACCTGTTACTTTTCTCCTCTGACTCTTCAGCCTTTTTGTTTTTCCTCAAACTGATGAAGCCTTCATGGCTGATGTCAGATGTTTTGCCCATTGAGATCTTCCTTGTTGACTCAGTTGCACTTGGTCATATGATTTTCATTTATTTGGGGTATCTAATCATAATCTGAAAGTTGGCTACTTATTTTTACCCCTTTGAGGGTCCTTGCCCTGTTTTTGTATCCCTGATAGCGGGACAGCCAGATATCTGGAACTTACAGGTGTTCAATAAAGTTTTGTTGAATGAATATTCTGGAATCACCCAACCTTTTTTTTCCCCTCCACTTATTTTTCTTCTCCCTTTCACGGCCTGAAAGATGTCCTATGTATATGGTTCCACTTATCACTCTCATCCCAGTTTGTGATATACTATTCCATTATATTACTATTATTAATACAATTCCATTGAACTTGCTCTTGCTGACTTCACCACTGGACCTACATGTTGGCCAAATGGATACTTTATAATTTTAGTCTTGACCCCTGCCTTTGGCACATTTCTTACCTCTAGCACAGCACTGTCCAGTAATCCACACTTTCTGAGACAGTGGAAATGTTCAGTATCTGTGCTGTTCAGTTGGTAGCAACCAGCTACCCATGCCTATTAAACATTTGAAATGTGGCTGTGTGACTAGTGGCAATTATGTTGGAGAGTACAGTTTTAGAAACTCCTGTTTTTCTTACATGGCACTACATTTAGTATCACAATCTAATTGTGCAAGCCAGATAGGTAGGAGTCATCTTTATTCCTGTTATTTAATTTTTCTCATCTACTATATCCAGTTCATCACATCAACAGCGCCTGTTGTTTCTACCTCCTAAATATTTCTTTAGTCTAACTACTACTTGTCCCTAGTGCCACCACCATCTATCAGCTGGAATATTGCTATAGCTGCCTTACAGGTTTCCCTTCTTTCCTGTTCTCTTCTAGTTTTTTGAATTTTAGTCAGCACGAGATTTTAAAAACTCAAATAAGATTGTGTTATTCACCTGCTTAAAACCTTTCATGACTTTCAGTGTCACGTAGAACAGAAAACACTTTTCTTACCAAAGGCTAGAGAGCTCTACGTGATCTGGCTATTTTTAACGTTTCATTGCACTCACCCTTTTCCTCTATAATCAAACTACTCTGATCTCAAGGGTTAGTTCTTGAAAGATGATCATGTTCTTTAATGACTTTAGGTTTTTGTGTGTTATTTTCTATTTCTGGGATGTTTATTCTCTGTTCCTTACATGCTGGCCCTTTTGCATCCTTCTTCAGGTCTCAGCTTACATGTTACCTTCAAGAAGCCTTTGACCACTCTAAGTGGGCCCTTCCTTCCACTTCTGCTGTGTAATCCCACTCCCTTCTCCCACTTGTTAATTAGTTACATACTTTTTTGTAATTGTTTATTTGGTTGCTGTCTCCCTCTCAAGAATGCAGGGACCATGTCTGCATTCTGCAGTAATCACTACTGCACACCCAGAATCTATTACAGATCCTGGCATGTAGCTGATGCATAAATATTTGTTGAATGAAAGTCTGTACATTGTATTTATGCTATTGGTATTGCTATGACCTGAAACTAAAAGGAGTTGTGGAAAAGATTTCTTATGGAACAGAAATATCCCTTTTGATTAATATCACAATCTCGTAAATTGAGAAAACAAAAAAATATATACTACTGGAGCATTCATGTATAGTTGGAGATTATGACTCATTTATTGGTGTGTTTTTGGACTCAGAACAAAGATGAGGGAATATTCCTTAAAGCTCTGTATTGAAATAACGAAAAGCAGTCACATTTTAATAATAGAAGCTTCCTAGCTTACTCTTTCTGTAATCTTCTTTTCCTAAATGTAAGAGAGCCTCATAATTATGAGGCTTATTACTAGAGTAAGGCTGTCAAAGGCAGCAAAATGTCTTTCTGTTTGGAAGAATAACATAAACTTGACATGTATGGTGGGGGACAGAAGGTTTCAAAAGTTTAAGAATCTGTGTTGTCTTAACAAATAGATGCTTCTCAAGGAGCTTACGCTAGTGGTTACTCTGTCCAGTCAGGGTTTTTTCTTCTTTAACTTGGGTTCATTTCCTGATGGCACACATGAAGTTTGGATCATATGGTTTGACTTTAGCTATGGTCCTTAGCTATGGGGAGCAGCATCAGCGACCTGTGACATGTAAATTAAAAATACAATGCCAGGGCCCTTCCCCAGCCCCTCTGATAGAGAACCTCTTGGCCATCTGTATTTTTAGATGTTCCAGGTTAGTCTGATTAACACCCTTGGTTAAGAACCATTGGGAGGATCTGATTGCCAGTTTAAGGGGACCTTCAAGCCTGTAGGTCTTTATAGTTAAAAAAAAAAAAAGATTTTAAAAATCATGCATATGTTGTGGCTGAATTCTGGTTTAGCACATACTGCTTTTAATGGCCTGAAATGTTTTTCCCAAATAAATTGTCTTGTTATAGCTTTCATGTGTGATTTGGTCCAGCTTCTTGTTTTGAAGATACTTACGGGGGGGAACACTTTGTGATTTCTCTTAGTAACATATTAACCCACTTAAAAACCCTTTCTATTACAGGTCTTCACATTTAGGCTTAATGTGCTTAATTCAAATGTAAAAATACACCTGCCTTTGTTCTCAGTGAAAGTATGTAATAAATAAATGAGGGGTTGGCAAACTACTGCCCACCATCTGTTTTTTTATGGCCTATGAACTAAGAATCGTTTTGGATAGCTAAAAAAAAAAATCAAAAGGATAATTATTTTGTGACGTGAAAATTATATGAAATTCAAATTTCAGTTTCTGTGAATGAAGTTTTAATGGAACACAGCCATCCATGCTTATGTAAGTGTGCATATTCTCTGGCTGTTTTCACTGCAATAGCAGAGTTGAGTAGTTGTGACAAAGAGTTTATGGCCCACAAAACCTAAAATATTTACTTTCTGATGCTTTACAGAAAAAGTTTCCTGAACCTTATTCTAGCTATATGTTGTTCATAAATGAATCTTTCGTGGTTCTGAAGGCATTTAAGAATCTCTTAGGTTATAAATTGGCTGGGCGCAGTGGCTCACGCCTGTAATCCCAGCACTTTGGGAGGCCGAGGCTGGTGGATCACGAGGGCAGGAGTTCAAGATCAGCCTAGCCAAGATGGTGAAACCCTGTCTCCATTAAAAAAAAAAAAAAAAAAAAAAAAATAGCTGGGGTTGGTGGTGGGCAGTAATCCCAGCTACTCGGGAGGCTGAGGCAGAGAATTGCTTAAACCCAGGAGGCGGAGGATGCAGTGAGCCAAGATCGCGCCACTGCACTCCAGCCTGGGCAACAGAGTGAAACACCATCTCAAAAAAAAAAAAAAAAAAAAAACACTCTTAGGTTATAAATAATTGTTGTTAGCTCTCCAAGCCTCCATATTACATTTTGTGTGTTCTCCTGTTCACATTTTGAGCATTTTATTTTTTATTAGCACATTCAGTTCATCAGGTATTTAAGAGCTTAATATATGCCAAAGCATATATTAAGCGAGAAGCTGTTTCTAAATGTACTGTCTCAGCCCTCACAGAGTTCACTTCATTAGGCTCTTTAAAATTTCTTTCTTTAAAAGGTCAGCGTGCTGGTATAGTGGGGAAGGGAAACTCTTACAACACGTCGAGTAGAGGAAGGTTATCATTATGGGATATAATTTGGAAGTCATTGAGTACCTGCCATTAATTCTGCCTGTAGTCTGAATGTAGAGATTAACATGTAGAAACTTTTTTGAAATAAAATCTTCAATTTCTTTGGCATATCTAGTACTGTCTAGCTAGGCATATAGTCAAAGTATGGTGTATATTTCAAGTATTAAAAGTTTTTTTGGGCTGTAGTCACTGTTGAAAGGATATAGTTCTTTACTATTACATGTGATACCTTTATATAAAATTGGCTAACCCCTGTCTTTCATTTATCTGCAACACTGACTGTTACCAGTTGTCTCTAACTTTGGTATGGGGGGTGGAAATATGATTAGATTGAAAGGGTACATGACTGAGCCACAAGCAGACCTGGATTTGAATTTTAACTGAACGGTTTATTAGCTATTCTTACATTAATACTGCTAATCAGTTTTCTTGTGATATGAGGAATGATGTCTTCTTTATGAGGTTGCTAGGAAGATTCAATGAGATAACATACTAGGCTCAGAACTGAAGTTGCTAGGAATTTAATTATGCTACCTTGTTAAAGTATGTCAAAGGCAGAATTCAGTGTTTAGCTGATACCACAAGGCAGTATCCTAAAATTATGCTGTAAAAGATATAAAGATGCTGTAAGTGACTCAGAAACCTAGTGACTTTGTAATGCAGTTGATTCTTAGAATACTGTCACTTTAACAGAATAGGAGCTAGGAATGAAGAAATAGTTATTAAATTACTAAAATAGAAAATTTATTGACACATGTAAAGTGACATTTGCTTAAATATTGAAAAATTTGTAGTACTATTTCCTTGCTTTAGAAAACATTGGTTACCACTTTTTTTATTTATAGCAGTTTGTTTTTGCCTTGAGGCAAGATGGTTGACTGAGTAGTTGCCACATTTCTTTTGTACAAAGTCCATTTCATAGGCCATCTAGCTTTTATGCTTAGAAACATTTCCTTAACGTTATATTTCAGTATTTGGCTAACCTATATAGGGTTAAATTATATAGGCTAACTTCTCGGACAGATATTTCTAATAATTTATGTATTTGGTTCTGCAAATGTATGCAAAAATATATGTACAAAGGTATGCAGATGCCTTGCATACTTGATATATGTTAAATTTTTTTTAATGTAGACCTTTTTCGTTCTCTTTAATGACTATATGGTATTCCACCATCCCCCGCTCACCTGGACAACTACAGTAACCTCCTAAATGGTGTTTCTACTTTGCTATTGCCCCTTATTGTCTTTTTTCCCCTTTATAGCTGCTGGAGTGAATTTTAGAAAGCCTAAGTCATACATCACATTGCTTCATGGGCATCCCAGTACACTTTGGATTTTATTTTACATCCTTACTGATCTGATTCTCATCTCTGTCTCTTCATGGTTCTCTGCCTTCTAGTTACACTGGTGACCTTTCAAAACCTTTACCACATTGAGTTCATTCCTTACTTTTCACTCTTTCTCTGCCTGGAGTGTTCTGCCCCATCTTTACGTGGCCAGCTGCTCCTCCTCTGATGAAATGTCTCTTCCTCACAGGCCTTCCCTGACCACCCACTAGAGTAGCACATCTTCTACCTCATAAACTTGTTTATTAGTATTTCTTACTCTAAATTTTCTTTTAAATTGCTTAATTCCCTAACAGTAGAATATAAGCTTCACTGTATGTATGATCTTGTTGACTCTCTTACTCATTGTTATTGTAATACCAGTAACAAAGGGTGTTTAAAATTTGTTCAGTGGGTGAATATATGTTCCATTTAATGGATAAATTATTTTTTATTCAGTCTCCTGTTGATGGACATTTGAATAATTTCCATCTTTTTCTCTATGAATGCCTCACTTGGCATGCTTCTGACAGTATTGCCACAGAATACATTTCTGTTATAAAAATTGAATTTTTAAGTCAAAGGGTAGTTACACTTTAATGGATAGTGGCAGCTTACTATCAAAAGTTTCTGCTAGTTTCACCATATCCTTATTAGCAGTAGATATTATCAATCTTTTCAATCTTTGCCAATCTGATAAGCAAAAAGTAAATGGGTTTAAACATCCTTTGTATATATTCATTGCTCACTTTATGTTTTTCCTTTGAAATGTTATTTCTTGTTCTTTCCCTGCAGTATGATTCTTTCTTTTTTTGACTTGTTCCCAGTTTTTTGTGTACTATGGATATTAGCCTTTAATTATGTTACGGATGTTCTAGTATGTTATTTTTTGAATTACTTCAAATGTGATTTGTTGCTCAGATTTTAAAAACTACATACACAAATTATCTCATGTTTCCCTTTTTGGTTTCAATTTCGACTCATGCTTAATCAGTTCATCGATTGGGCATGGTTTTATTCTTAATATATACCCGTATTTTATCTCATTTTATTTTTTTACGTGTAAATATTTGGTGAATATAGGTTTAATTTTAATGTAAAATAAGGATGAAAAATGATAGTTGGAATTACAAGCCCATTTCTCCTAATACTTTTAATCAAGTAATCCACTAATTGAAATATTACCTTCTTCATTTATGAAATTGCCACATTATATCTGGGTGTTTTTCTGCCTACTACAGTCTCTTACCCATTTCTTTCCTAATAATACAATACTTGAATTGCTGTGGTTGTTGATTTATAATGTTATCTTAATGATAACATTATAAATGTGATGGAACTGGTTCCTCCTTATAGTTCTTCTTAAATCAAGAACAAGACATATCTTCCCATTTACTCTCGTATGTATCTCATTTTACTGTTATGAATGAAATCTGTCCTATTTGTGTATAGGAAAATAGTTTTTGTATGTAATTGTGATATGGCCAGTTTTATTAAAAATTTGGTTAAACTAAGAGTTGTTTTCTGTTCAGCCTTATCATACTATAAAATCCACATAAAATGGGTATAAAAGTGTCGCAGGACACTGGGCTCAGATGATTCTCCCACCTCAGCTTCCCAAGTAGCTGGGACTACAGCGGCATATGCCACCACACCCAGCCAATTTTTAAATAAGTTTTAAAAATAGTATTTTTAGTAGAGACAGGGTTTCACCATGTTGCCCAGGCTGGTCTTGAACTCCTGGACTCAGACAATCCACCTGCCTTGGCTTCCCAAAGTGTTGGGATTACAGGTGTGAGCCACCACACCTTGCCGAATTGCAGCCATATTTAATACTTTTTTCCATCCTATTCCCTTTGCTGCCCCCAGGCCTCCTGTATTGATAGCCCGCTATTAAGAAGCTAGTGTATATTCTTTGCATACTTTTACTTCATAAACTATATGAAGCATTGTTCTGTTTTTTAACTTAATTGGTATAAAATTATATTTTGGAAATTCAGTATATTCTGTGAAAATTATTTAGAAAATGTGCCTCTGAGATAAAGCCTATTCAGGATGTATCTTAAAGGAGATAGCTGTGCTTTAACATTATCAGTCTTTTTGGCTGCTTATGTTAATATAAGTTGGAGAAAAACAGTCTGCTTTTTGTGATAATATGTTCTTGGAGATGGAGTGAAAGATTGTTTAAAAACATTGTCTTTTTTTTCCCCTGAAGTACCAGTATTTATTTTAGGATTATGTTACTGATCAAAGATGCTGTGTGGAGTTACTCATTGGTGAGACTAACAATAAATCACACATGCAAAGGATGTTACCATAATCTAATTATTTTAAACAGTAAAATTATATTCTAAGACATCCAGTTGGCCTATATGTGCTATATCAATGACTATCAAGGGGCTTTTTATGTATACTGTATACATGTACTTCACAAAAATATAAAAGGATGACATCAAAAATCTGGCAAGCCAAAAGCCTACATTACATGTAGCAAATAAATAAGCATATGAACTTATTGGAATTTAAAACCCTGTAGGATGGGCGGGTGATGGTATGTATGTTAGATGTGTGGACATATCTATTAAAAGTTGTGTCAGATAACAGCTGGTGCTGACAAGCCCTTGGTAAGATGGCAGCATGTTCAATATGTTCTGTGAAAATTATCTCAGTTTATGATCTGTCAGTATTGTGGAGCTATGCATGAAAGGACTTAAAATTCTTACCCTTAAACTCAGTAACAGTGTTTCTAGAACTTCTGGTGATATGGGAAATTAAGAGAATTATTTATATGCAAAGGTGTTTATTGCAGCATTGTTGGAATAATAGACAAAATGGGGAAGAACAAGCTCAGAATGGAGGAGGTAGCTTATAGTATAGACATACGATACAATCCAGATGATAATATTTTATAATAGTCTTCACAAGGAATTTTATATTTTTATTTTTAAAAATACATAGCAGTGAGTTTAATATACCAAACATACCAAAATGTCATCATTTACTGTGTGGTGGACTCATATGATGGAGATGATAAATAAAAATATTAATTTATTTGAGGCATATATTTATGGCTGAGGAAGGAAGACAGTTATGAAGAACAGCTCATTCTGGAAACATACTAATTTTTCCCAGCCATAAAGAGATTTCCTATTTCTTTTTTTTTTCCATTTACCTTCTGTTTCCTACCTGAGAAGATTTCATACTTCTAATAACCATTTGTGTACCTATTTAAAGACAGTACCAAAGGCATACATTTTAGTGTTTGGAGGACCAAGGGTCATTTGATGTTTGATGCTTATTGACTATTCGAGGATGACAAGACACCTTGAGAACACACACACCCACACCCACACCCACACCCTCACCCACCCACCCCACCCCCCTCCCCGAAGAAAGCTGTGAAGGAAGAAAGCAGAAAAGAACCTGGAGTGAGTTGTAACTTAAAATGTTAGTGTTGCATGAAGTGTGTTAAAACAGGAAGATTTGAGGAAATTGCATACATTTTCTAGATGGCAAAGTATTACTGGTGACAGTTAATGAAAATGCATATGCATGTGTTTTTAGATTTACAAATTTTACTAAGAACTTTTTAAAAATCCCTGAAGGTGTATCAAAAGTTTATCATGCTTATGAAATAGAGTAGCACTTTCTAACTTTAAAACGGGGAATAATTCTTTGGATCTTGATTATTGGAAAAGTGAATTATGAATTGCTAGTATAAAACTGTGGTTTTAAAATATGTCTGCTTTATATTTTTATGTAGCAGATTTACTCCTAGTTAATAATACTCAAACTTACTGAAAACTAAGGTAATTAAGATAATTCTGTCCTGATGGGAAGAGGAAAAATAACTTCAGTGTGAAATCTATTATATATTAGTTGTGGCAAGATTTCTCCCATTGACTTTGACTGGAGACATTTATAGGGTTAAAATCGGAAATAGCACGGTGAATTTTGAAGTATCCTTGTAGTTGGAAAGAGTATTATGTTCATATTGCCAAAAAAAAGATGCATGGATGCATTAGACTGGATGGAAAATACATGAGAAGTTGGCTAGCCCCCTCTTTGTCAAAACATCACTTGGTGGTGATAAAGCTGTTGGAAAACACAGCATTCTAATGTAGTCTGTAGTTTAATGATAATCTGTGTCTTGAAACATTTAGCGTAGTACTTATACAAACCTAGATGGCATAGTGTACTGCATGCCTAGCCTATATAGTATAGCCTGTTGCTTCTAGGGTGTAAAGCTGTATAGCGTGTTACTATAGGCAGTTGAAACAGTGGTATTTATGTATCCTTTTTTTTTTTTTTAAATTCTTTTAAGAGACAGGGTCTTGCTCTGTTGCCCAGGCTGGATGCATTGGTGTGATCATAGCTCACTATAACCTTGAACTCCTAAGTGATCCTCTTTGCCTCAGCCTCCCCAGTGGCTAGGACTACAGGCACATACTACCACACCTGGCTAATTTTTAACATTTTTTTGTAGAGATGGAATTTCGCTGTGTTGTCCAGGCTGGTCTTGGAACTCTTGTGCTGCAGCAATCCACCCGCCTCCCAAAGTGTTAGAATTACAAGCCACTTCGCCTGGCTTGTTTACCTAAACATAGAAAAGATCCAGTAAAAATACAGAATTAAAATCTTGTGGGGCCACTGTAGCATATGTAGTCCATCTTGACTGAAATGTCCTTATGCAGTGCATGATTGTACTTCATAATTTTTAAGCACTCCTCCCTCTTGATTGGTACTTAGTGGATTTTATCATTTTTGTTTCTTCATAATTCTTTCTGAAATGTCTACTGGTTGGACCTTTGATCTCCTGAATTGATCGTGATTTCTTCTGTTGTATTTTTTGTCTTTGTCATTTTTTTGTACTCTAGGCAGTTTTCTCAATTTTAGTTTCTATTCAACTTTTTGTTTTTATTTATTCTCTCCAGTATTTATGGAGATACTAAATTGAAGTGTTCTGTTTCTCTCTCCACCCTATCCCTAGTTTCAAGTTTTATCTCAGTTTCTATGGAGTCAGTTTTTTCGTTGCTTTAAAAAAAAATTTTCCTGAAGTGATTGGTAAGTTTTGGCTAATTGGGAGCACTAGAATTGGGCCCTTAATGGTTGGCAGGGTGTGGTGGAGGAGAGACAGCCCTTAGTCCAAAGGCTCAGGCCAGAAAAAGAAAGAGGAAGGCTTTCCTTTTCCTTTCCGGAGCAGGGTTCTGCCCTAGGTCTTGCTTGGCAGTCTATTTGATTTCTTTAGCAGTTAATGCTCAGTTTTTTGGCATATGTGGATCTGCCTCCAGAGCAGGTACAAGGTGAGTGAGTCTATGCTGTTACCTAATTAGATAATCCTAATGACTTTTGATTAACTTTTTTTAGGGTATTTGAAGTATACCATACAACTGTTTTGAAAATCCAGCGTGGACAATGGCTACTCAAGGTTTGTGTCATTAAATCTTTAGTTACTGAATTCCTGCTTTCCTCTCTCCCTGCTTACTTGTCAGGCTACCTTTTGCTCCATTTTCTGCTCACTCCTCCTAATGGCTTGGTGAAATAGCAAACAAGCCACCAGCAGGAATCTAGTCTGGATGACTGCTTCTGGAGCCTGGATGCAGTACCATTCTTCCACTGATTCAGTGAGTAACTGTTAGGTGGTTCCCTAAGGGATCTACTAATGCTAATACTGTTTCGTATTTATAGCTGATTTGATGGAGTTGGACATGGCCATGGAACCAGACAGAAAAGCGGCTGTTAGTCACTGGCAGCAACAGTCTTACCTGGACTCTGGAATCCATTCTGGTGCCACTACCACAGCTCCTTCTCTGAGTGGTAAAGGCAATCCTGAGGAAGAGGATGTGGATACCTCCCAAGTCCTGTATGAGTGGGAACAGGGATTTTCTCAGTCCTTCACTCAAGAACAAGTAGCTGGTAAGAGTATTATTTTTCATTGCCTTACTGAATGGATAGTGAGTGTTGAATTAACCTTTTCCAGATATTGATGGACAGTATGCAATGACTCGAGCTCAGAGGGTACGAGCTGCTATGTTCCCTGAGACATTAGATGAGGGCATGCAGATCCCATCTACACAGTTTGATGCTGCTCATCCCACTAATGTCCAGCGTTTGGCTGAACCATCACAGATGCTGAAACATGCAGTTGTAAACTTGATTAACTATCAAGATGATGCAGAACTTGCCACACGTGCAATCCCTGAACTGACAAAACTGCTAAATGACGAGGACCAGGTAAGCAATGACATAGCTAGCTTTTTAGTCTGACTAACGATGTTTCTGAATTCCTGTATTACAGGTGGTGGTTAATAAGGCTGCAGTTATGGTCCATCAGCTTTCTAAAAAGGAAGCTTCCAGACACGCTATCATGCGTTCTCCTCAGATGGTGTCTGCTATTGTACGTACCATGCAGAATACAAATGATGTAGAAACAGCTCGTTGTACCGCTGGGACCTTGCATAACCTTTCCCATCATCGTGAGGGCTTACTGGCCATCTTTAAGTCTGGAGGCATTCCTGCCCTGGTGAAAATGCTTGGGTAAGAAAACATGTCAGAATGCTTGAAGCTAATATTTCTGATGAGGCTTTTTTCTTCTTCCCAGTTCACCAGTGGATTCTGTGTTGTTTTATGCCATTACAACTCTCCACAACCTTTTATTACATCAAGAAGGAGCTAAAATGGCAGTGCGTTTAGCTGGTGGGCTGCAGAAAATGGTTGCCTTGCTCAACAAAACAAATGTTAAATTCTTGGCTATTACGACAGACTGCCTTCAAATTTTAGCTTATGGCAACCAAGAAAGCAAGGTAAGAGAATTATTCTTTATGTGGTTTTCATGGACTAACAAGATATATATATATATCTTTCTAGCTCATCATACTGGCTAGTGGTGGACCCCAAGCTTTAGTAAATATAATGAGGACCTATACTTACGAAAAACTACTGTGGACCACAAGCAGAGTGCTGAAGGTGCTATCTGTCTGCTCTAGTAATAAGCCGGCTATTGTAGAAGCTGGTAAGTATATGTATCTATTCTGAGTCTTGTGTACTAGGGCCTTATATCCTTTTTAATTTTCTAGGTGGAATGCAAGCTTTAGGACTTCACCTGACAGATCCAAGTCAACGTCTTGTTCAGAACTGTCTTTGGACTCTCAGGAATCTTTCAGATGCTGCAACTAAACAGGTAAATTCTGAGTAAACTGGTGCCATGGGAATCTTGTACTGACCATCTGTTTTTATCTCCATAGGAAGGGATGGAAGGTCTCCTTGGGACTCTTGTTCAGCTTCTGGGTTCAGATGATATAAATGTGGTCACCTGTGCAGCTGGAATTCTTTCTAACCTCACTTGCAATAATTATAAGAACAAGATGATGGTCTGCCAAGTGGGTGGTATAGAGGCTCTTGTGCGTACTGTCCTTCGGGCTGGTGACAGGGAAGACATCACTGAGCCTGCCATCTGTGCTCTTCGTCATCTGACCAGCCGACACCAAGAAGCAGAGATGGCCCAGAATGCAGTTCGCCTTCACTATGGACTACCAGTTGTGGTTAAGCTCTTACACCCACCATCCCACTGGCCTCTGATAAAGGTAAATTGTCAAAGTAGAATTTACCTTTGTTGGTTGTATGCCAGTTCTTCCTTCTGTTTTTCAGGCTACTGTTGGATTGATTCGAAATCTTGCCCTTTGTCCCGCAAATCATGCACCTTTGCGTGAGCAGGGTGCCATTCCACGACTAGTTCAGTTGCTTGTTCGTGCACATCAGGATACCCAGCGCCGTACGTCCATGGGTGGGACACAGCAGCAATTTGTGGTAGGTAAATTCTTACAGTGATACCTGGCTATGCCCTGTTTGTTAACCATGTTTCTTTTGGCAGGAGGGGGTCCGCATGGAAGAAATAGTTGAAGGTTGTACCGGAGCCCTTCACATCCTAGCTCGGGATGTTCACAACCGAATTGTTATCAGAGGACTAAATACCATTCCATTGTTTGTGCAGGTATGTTTTAAGTGAAGTGTTCTAGGTTTTATTTAATTAGGTTTTGTTTGTGTTTTCTCCTTAGCTGCTTTATTCTCCCATTGAAAACATCCAAAGAGTAGCTGCAGGGGTCCTCTGTGAACTTGCTCAGGACAAGGAAGCTGCAGAAGCTATTGAAGCTGAGGGAGCCACAGCTCCTCTGACAGAGTTACTTCACTCTAGGAATGAAGGTGTGGGTAAGTAAAAAGGAACCAAAGCCTTTAGCAGATCCTCAAGGGCCTTTTTCTCCTTGTCTCTTAGCGACATATGCAGCTGCTGTTTTGTTCCGAATGTCTGAGGACAAGCCACAAGATTACAAGAAACGGCTTTCAGTTGAGCTGACCAGCTCTCTCTTCAGAACAGAGCCAATGGCTTGGAATGAGGTAGGGAAATGTGAGCAGTTATTTATCTGGTATATTCTTCCTTGCTTTGTGCATGTTTATCTAGACTGCTGATCTTGGACTTGATATTGGTGCCCAGGGAGAACCCCTTGGATATCGCCAGGATGGTATGTGTCTCATATTTCTCGATTAACTCCAGTGCCTATTTTGTTGACACCCTGACTCTTCTAGATCCTAGCTATCGTTCTTTTCACTCTGGTGGATATGGCCAGGATGCCTTGGGTATGGACCCCATGATGGAACATGAGATGGGTGGCCACCACCCTGGTGCTGACTATCCAGTTGATGGGCTGCCAGATCTGGGGCATGCCCAGGACCTCATGGATGGGCTGCCTCCAGGTGACAGCAATCAGCTGGCCTGGTTTGATACTGACCTGTAAATCATCCTTTAGGTAAGAAGTTTTAAAAAGCCAGTTTGGGTAAAATACTTTTACTCTGCCTACAGAACTTCAGAAAGACTTGGTTGGTAGGGTGGGAGTGGTTTAGGCTATTTGTAAATCTGCCACAAAAACAGGTATATACTTTGAAAGGAGATGTCTTGGAACATTGGAATGTTCTCAGATTTCTGGTTGTTATGTGATCATGTGTGGAAGTTATTAACTTTAATGTTTTTTGCCACAGCTTTTGCAACTTAATACTCAAATGAGTAACATTTGCTGTTTTAAACATTAATAGCAGCCTTTCTCTCTTTATACAGCTGTATTGTCTGAACTTGCATTGTGATTGGCCTGTAGAGTTGCTGAGAGGGCTCGAGGGGTGGGCTGGTATCTCAGAAAGTGCCTGACACACTAACCAAGCTGAGTTTCCTATGGGAACAATTGAAGTAAACTTTTTGTTCTGGTCCTTTTTGGTCGAGGAGTAACAATACAAATGGATTTTGGGAGTGACTCAAGAAGTGAAGAATGCACAAGAATGGATCACAAGATGGAATTTATCAAACCCTAGCCTTGCTTGTTAAATTTTTTTTTTTTTTTTTTTAAGAATATCTGTAATGGTACTGACTTTGCTTGCTTTGAAGTAGCTCTTTTTTTTTTTTTTTTTTTTTTTTTGCAGTAACTGTTTTTTAAGTCTCTCGTAGTGTTAAGTTATAGTGAATACTGCTACAGCAATTTCTAATTTTTAAGAATTGAGTAATGGTGTAGAACACTAATTCATAATCACTCTAATTAATTGTAATCTGAATAAAGTGTAACAATTGTGTAGCCTTTTTGTATAAAATAGACAAATAGAAAATGGTCCAATTAGTTTCCTTTTTAATATGCTTAAAATAAGCAGGTGGATCTATTTCATGTTTTTGATCAAAAACTATTTGGGATATGTATGGGTAGGGTAAATCAGTAAGAGGTGTTATTTGGAACCTTGTTTTGGACAGTTTACCAGTTGCCTTTTATCCCAAAGTTGTTGTAACCTGCTGTGATACGATGCTTCAAGAGAAAATGCGGTTATAAAAAATGGTTCAGAATTAAACTTTTAATTCATTCGATTGTGTCACTCTTTCTTTTTTTCTTGTCAT